GAGATAGGGCCTTTGTGGGGAGCATATCATGATATGCCAGCTCCCCTTTGCCTTCCCTTATGATTATCAGCTTCCTGAGGCCCTCCCCAGAAGCAGATGCTGGAACCATGCTTCTAACAGCCTGCGGAACTGTGAGCTAATTACATCTCTTTTCTGTATAAATTACCAAGACTCCAGTATTTCTTTATAGCAATGAAAAAATGGCCTCATAAAAGAGACCTCAGAGAGTTAGCTAGCCCCTTCCACCATGTGAGGACACAATGAGAAGGCACCATCTGTAAACCAGAGAGTAAGAGCTCACCAGACATCAGATCTGCTGATACTTTGATCTTGGACTTCCCAACCTCCATAACTGTGAGGAATAAATTTGTCTTGTTCATCAGCCACCCAGTTTATGGTATTTTGTTAAAGTAGCCTGAACAGATTAAGAAAAGTGGTTAGAGAGTCAAAACAGTATGGATGTGTTATATCCACAACTCATAAATTCAATCTAAGAAGTGAATATTTTATTTATTATGTTGCATGCTATTTTATATTCTGTATTCTCCACTAGCCCCAAAGTGATTGGAACTTTGACTTCAGGTTTCCTATGTTTCTAGTTTCAGCTAGTCTTTTAAATATCATCACATGATCTTTATTGGAGTTAAGTCCCAAATGAATAACAAACCAATGAAAACTTCCTGCTTGTTTTCTGATCAGGTATTGTTTATGTTAAGGAAGGTGCTATGGTTTGCATGTGTCCCCCAAAGTTCATGAGTTAGACACTTAATCCCCAGAGCCACAGTGTTGAGAGGTGGGGCCTTTAGGAAGTCATTAGGTCATGAAAGCTCTGCCCTCATGAATGAATTAATGCCATTATCTTGGGAGTGGGTTCGTTATCTTGGGATTTCTGATAAAGGGATGAGTTTGGCTCCCTTCCCTTCTCTGTCACAGGTGCTCTCTTGCCCTTCCACCTTCCCCCATGGAATGACACAGCAAGAAGGCCCTCATCAGATGGGGGCCCCTTGACCTTGACTTCCCAGCCTCCAGAACTTTAAGAAATAAATCTCTGGTCTTTATAAATGACCCAGTCTCAGGTATTCTGTTGTAGCAGCACAAACAAAGACAGGAAGAGCCAGAATTTTTTTTTTTCCTCTTAAATCCTATTAAGCCTCAGAATCTGCATACTGCTTTTTGGAACCTGAATACCACCAATTGAGTCATTTTATGAAATGTGTCCACTGTCTTATTCTAACATAATGGTCAAAAGATGTTTAGTTTGCATGTCAGTCAGCTACTTCCCAAGAAGATATTGTTTGACCTGGCTTTTCTACAAGCTCACTGTCCTGTCCTAATAGCAGGACAGGGATCCATGAAAATAGAAGGAACTGAGCAGATTTCCCTGAACTTGGTAGGCATGGGTTATTACAGCTAGTCTAGCTCTGGCAGGTTCCCCCTGTACATAGCCAGTAGTTAAGCACCGTATCATGAATCAGGTTTGAATTATCGCCTCTATTCATAGCACAGAATAAGTTAATTTGAGACGGATATGTCTTTGTTCAAGGTAGACTTATTGCCTTATTTTTTCCTAGTAGATATTTACTAAACTCATATGTTCTTTCTAGTGCTGCCACGTCTATACCATTGCTCCTGAAATCTTAGTTCAAATCCAACTTCTGCCACTTTAGCACCTTGTCATTTTATCCATCTAAGCTGAAATTCAAAGCCTCTAACTCCTACTCTTAGGTGAAGATTTTTTTTTCCCTGATCTCTTCTCACATGTGAGACTTTGTGGGTATCAGGAGCCATGGGGACTAGGCAGCCTGGTAATTACATTGTTTACTTCCTAGTTTCACACAAAACCAAGTCAATCCTGGGCCTGCCACCAAGCACCCTTTAGGGAAATATATTTCAAAAAGCTTCACTGAAACCACTTATTTATTGACATTCAGAGACAGTTAATCATTCTGCCGAGCAAGAAACACTTAGACCAAACAAGAAACAGCCCAACCTTTCAAGCACCGAGCCTTTGTCAAAGGTTTATTGAGAAAAGAAAGGCACAAAAGAACCAGCGTTGCCAAACTCGGGCAGCCATTGTCAACCCTTTGCCAAGTGATAGTATCATATGGCATCAGACATGAGCTTAAGAAAGAGAAAAAAGGAGGAAGGAATAAGCTTTCTTTCCATATATAAATCAGATTGAAGTTACTGTTCCTTTTTGGGACTTTCAGTGTTTATCCTCTTTCTGGAATATATTTTCCTTCTTCTTGCTTCAGCTCACCATCCCCAAAACATACACATGCACACACATGCACATTGTCCCATACCTTCATAATATATTTGAATGATACAGTCTGCTAAAATTACTGTCACAGACATTATCTTCATCTTGGACACCTGTTTGTTCTAGTTCCTGGCTGCCTGGAAGTTCTGAAAACGTGACTCAGCCTAGAGCTTTTTGTTAAACCATAAGGAAAGCTACTAATTTCTCTACACAGAGATAGCATGTATAAAGTAATCACCACTGTGATCCAGAAATGGTGATGTCTACACTGGGAGTGATTGATGGTGGTTATTACTGGGGTGGAGATGGTACGAGTGACATCTTAAGATACATTTATTAAAATGGGCCAAGAACCACATGAAATGCTTTGCTTGTTTTGAAGTAGGTTTCTTTGCCCAAAGGTTAAGGAAATATTTCAAAAAGGCAAAAAGAGATTGACCCCCACACACTCTCTTATTTTCTGTATGAACATTTTCAAGCTACAGAAAAGTTGAAAGAATTGTACATGAACTACACTCACCACCTGAAATCTACAACTAAAATTTTTCATATTTGCCTGATCACATATGTAACCATCTAACCATCCCTCTATCAAGTAATGTATCTTTTTATTTAACTGTATTTCAGAGCAAGTTGCAAACATCAGTTCATTTCACCCCAGCACTTCAATATGCATTGCATTAACTGTAAGTTTTTTTTATGGTTATCTTCTTTCCCTGATCTCAATGTTCAACTTTTTTGTTGTTGCAGGAAGAGAAGTTAAACTTCTAGAGAAACCTAACAGACAATATCCACAACAGGTAAGCTATTTTATCTTTCCATGCTTTGGTGAGTGTTCTCTACCTTTTACGCTTTCTTTTCCAGGTGGTAACAGAAAACAATCCAGATGGGGTGCAGGTGCTGTAAAATAATACAAAGGTAAAGCTGGAGAAATACTACTTCTAAATGGAGACCTGACTGGTTTTCATTGTCTTTCCTGAAGCTATCTCTTTGATCCAGTTCAAGTGCCCTCTCCTGGCTATGTCAATGAAGTCAACAGCTGCAAGCTAGATGAAGACGACACTGATAAATTAAAAGGCAAATGGAGCAGTGAAGTCTTGGTGCAGAAAAATGACCCTCAGAGGCAGGGCTCAAAGAAGACTGAGAGCAGCAGCAGGACAGCTGATCCATGGGAGCCCTGCTGGCCTCACCAAGGGCCGCTCCCACAGGGGGACGCTGGAGGGGAACACCATGCCTGCGGTGTCAACGGCATCGGCCCTGCTGCCACTCCACAGCCCACTGGGAATTCCAGCCCCACCCAGGATGACAGGGGCTCCTGGGCCAGTACTGCAAATACTGTTCCCCCAACTCAACCCTTCCTGGAAGGAGGGGGCACCAGGAAACAGGACTGTGTGCTGCTGGCCTCAGAAGGGACCCAAGTCATGAGAAATGGAGACTCCAGAGCTCCTTCTGAGGCAGAAAGTTTTGCCTTGGAAGTACAAGACCATGTCTTCCAGATACCAGCCCCAGATTACCTTCAGCATTGGGGCCCAGCTGGAGACAACGTTGATCATAATGAAAAGGACTGTGTTTTCAAGAACCATACTGAGGATGAATCCCTAGAGGGAATTCAGCCCCCAGTGGGGGAGCATGGTTTGAATACGCCCTTCTCTGTGAGGAGAAGCTGGGATTCATTGAATGAGGATGTGGAAACAGAAGTTCTAAGCATCTGCTTTAATGAGAAGGGTCCTGTTCATGCCATGCCTGTGGTTGACTCAGGAAACAGGCAGGAGGATACCCATGGCTCCGATGGAGATGGGGATGGGGAGATTGTGGACGAGGATGCAGCGGTGGCGGAGGCCCTTGCAGCTTTAGAAGCTGCTACTGCAGGAGAAGATTTGGATGAGACTGATTAGGGGAGGGGATTTGCACAGGGAGGTAAGCTGGTGTCATGCTGAGCATGCAGATGCATTTGCTCCCTGGATGCATAGCAGGTGATTCTGCCAGCATGCACCAGTGCAGCCTTACCAGTTGTTTACATCCAGCATCTGTTCTGATTGTCAGCATCTGTCCCATGCTGCTTGTCACATATCTGGAGTTTCACTCTGTGTAGATGAGCTGTCATTCAGGACACTAGGAGAAAAATCTGAGTGGGTCATTGTGCCCATATCCACAGAAAATGCAGAAGTTGAACAGCTTGCTTGACAACCCTCAAACATCTTTGAGCACCTGGTACAGATGTTTATGAGAATACTCTAAGATCTCAACCCTTGATCCCAAAGGCACACAATCACAGAGCATTCCTTTTGACTGTAAACTGTTTACCTTGCTTTTGAGAGCCAAACATTGTACCCAACCTGGAAAAAGTAACTACCCCAATTAAAGTGCCTCATGTGTCCCCAGAGCATGGCTTAACTTCAGGGACAATCACCCAGGGAACTAATAACTAACCAGTTGTTCAACAGCGGGTTAAGCTCAGCAGTTTTCACAGTAGAGCAGAAGTCCCCAGGAAACAAAGGGTTAGTCATTAGCTGAGATGTTGATTTTAAAACACCTTGACCTTAACTTTTTTACATTATTACTTTTAAATCTCCTTTGGGATTGGGGAGGCTGGCCAAAATAAGTCTTAAAACTGCTTATGTCATATTTGGATTTTAAGTTCATGACATTCGGAACAGCAAAGCCATATATGCAATGTTTTTATGCCATTAAATGTCTGATTCCAATTAAAATATAACAACGTATGTGTCTTTCTAGAAGTCTTAACTCAAAGGTGGTTCTAATTTTCTCAGAATATCAGTGACCCTGGATGTTACTTTCAATGTAAAGAACTAATCTAGATGGCCGGGCGTGGTGGCTCATGCCTGTAATCCCAGCACTTTGGGAGGCCGAGGCGGGTGGATCACAAGGTCAGGAGTTCAAGATCAGCCTGGCCAACATAGTGAAACCCTGTCTCTACTAAAAATACAAAAAATTATCCGGGCACGGTGGCGGGCGCCTGTAATCCCAGCTACTTGGGAGGCTGAGGCAAGGAGAATCACTTGAACCTGGGAGGTGGAGGTTGCAGTGAGCTGAGATCGTGCCACTGCACTCCAGCCTGGGTGACAGTGCAAGACTCCATCTCAAAAAAAAAAAAAAAAAAAAGAGCTAAGCTAGGCACAGTGGCTCATGTCTGTAATCTGAGCACTTTGGAAGGCTGAGGTGAGAGGATTGCCAGGGCCAGGAATTCGAGACCAACCTGGGCAATTTAGCGAGACCCCATCTCTATGAAAAAAAAAAAAAAAAAAAGAGCTAGACTACAAAATTATACTCAAGGAAGGGACCGAGCTGGTTTGCAGAGCCATAGCTTTGGCTTTCTCTCTGTCAAACTTGATGCCATAACTAAATGTCCTGATCTTACCTCAAAGATGAACAAGCCCTCTCTGGATTTCAGCCTTCTAATTCACTGAAACAAGGACAACCATTCTAACGTAACTCAATGGAGAATTTAAAGGCATTAAGGATGCTCAAAACTATCTAGAAAAAAATAAACATGGAAGATGCTTTAGTTTGGTGTTTTGTAACACAGAATTGAAATCTGACTGAACTTCATTTGATTTCCAGCTTTGCCATGTGACCTTGGACAAGTTATGTATCCCTTTACCCATCTGTAAAGTGAGAAGAATAATTGTATGTGCTTGTAAAGGTTAAATGAGATGATGTAAGTGTTTAGCACAGTGCTTGGCACACTAGGCACTCAAAAATGATGTTTTACTAGTTGAAAACAATTCCTTTAACAAACATTTTTACATCCCCACAACTGAAAACTCTAAAACTGGGAAGTATGTATAATGTCATTATTTGACTTTGGCAATTATTTAGTATAAAACATGATTTCTGAGCCTTCCAGCACCTTTAAGGACGGCACCCTTACAAATGCTTAATGAGCCTATGGGTTTGTTTGGTACTGTAATGACAAGCCATCGCAAGTGACCTCTATATACAGGGTCACTCAGAGCCCTTAAAAAGATAAAGTCTTGGCATTGTTAATTGCATTAGAGGTATGTCTCCTTTTGTATTTAGTACACCAAATACTTAATATTTCAGAATGCTTATTCCTTCAATGATTTCCTAAGTGTATCAGTTGAGATTATGTTCAGTTGTATGGGACGAGTGTTTTATACAAATAGAGGCTTATTTACCTCTTATGTAAAAGAAGTCTGGAGTTAGTGATCCAGGGTGGTAGAGAATGTATCACTGGCCCGTGTATCAATGACCCACATATCAATGACCCACGTATCAATGACCCGCATATGAATGACCCATGCTGCTTCAATCATTTTGGTTTCCTTCTCAAGATCACTTTGTAGTCCATAATGGCTGCTGTGGCTTCAGTCATTACATTTGCATTCCATGTTGGAAAAAGAATAAAGGAATAAAAACCCCACTCACTCTCTATTAAGGACCCCACAGAAGTAT